GCTCCCTGCCTAAGTGCAGTCTCTCCCCTTCCTGGGCCCTGATGGGTGGGGAGCAGCACCTCCCTCCTGCCTCCTCAACTGAGCCTGAAGCTGGGGTCATAGGATCAGCAGGGGCTCCAGGAGCTGTCCTGTGACTGATCACAGCCACAAAGCTCCTTCTACCCCCGAGAGCCTCCCCACAAGCACACAGGTGAACAGGTCCCCCTAGATAGCACAGACACATACAGCTGCCCGAGACTTGGCCTCAACCGAAGGGGCACTGTCAGAGGTTCTTAATCTCAGGGGCACCTTCAGGATGCCCCTCCCCTCAGGTATCCAGGGCTGAGGCCTTGGATGCTCCCTTCCAGAATGAGGGCCCTGTCCTACCAGGACTCCCAGTTGGTTAGGAACACACCTGTCTTCCTGTCTGCCTCCACTCTGCCACCGAGAGGATACCAGCCATTCCAAGTACCCACAAGCCTTGCCAAGTGACCCTGCTAGCACCCCTCCATCCAGGACACTCCCTATGGGACAGGGCTGACTTATGGGGATCCCTCTCAGCCACATGTCCCATGCCAGTTCCAGTCCCATCAGGCAAGTCAGCCCTCCCTCAGGCACTGATGCATGGCCAGCCAGGACTCACGGCATAATGAAAAGGACCAGGTCATGGGGCGAGACAAGTCTGCCCTGGGATAGCCCTTAGGAGGTCATATGTAAAGGTAGGAGCTGGAGTCCCTGGAGCCCAAGCATGAAAGTGTTTGCATGTTGTGACTGTGTGTGTCTGTGGTGGGGGCAGGGCTTACAAGCCTGGAGAGGCTGGTGGGACCACCAGGAGTCTTCCTGGAAGAGGGAAGTCCTGGGTAGCAGTGAGAGAGAGGCACAGGCTCTCTAGGAGCCAGGGGAGGCAGGCTGAAGAGAGGCCCAGGTGTCCCTGTCTGAGCCTATGCTACTGGACACCCTCCCCCCACCCAGCACCCGCCCCCCTTCAAGGATCCTCCCTGCGGCTCCCTGTGGCCAGCAGCTCTGCAGCACTCGGCTCTGCTCCACTCTGCTCAGCTCCGCTCCAGGAAGGCCACCTCCTCCTCCCCCTCCTCCTCCCGCTGTCACCACTCACCGCTCATAACCTCAAGGGGGTGGGGACCCCAGGGCTGGACACACCCCACCGTGGCCCCAGAGCTCAGCCGGTCGCACGGACGGACAGTTGGAAGCCGGACCCCAGAGCCTGAGGTGGGCAGTGTGCCAGGGTCCCTTGCGGCCTCCTCAAGGTCAGTGCCAGCTGGGGATGCAGCTACTCTGGTAGTGATAGAGGTGGGGTTTCTCCGCACGCAGGTCATGGGGGCCTTGGCAGGAGCGGTTTTGGCAGAGGGTGGGGCCGGTGCCTCTGGAAGGTATGAAGATGTAAATGAAGGTGAGGGAGGCAGGCTGCGAGTGAGGGCTCTGCTGTAATTCCCTCACCCAACCTGTCTCCCCAGCCCTGTCCAGGCTATGGGCATCAAGACAGCATTGCCGGCGGCTGAGCTGGGCCTCTACTCTCTGGTGCTGAGTGGGGCCCTGGCCTATGCTGGCCGGGGCCTCCTTGAGGCTTCACAAGGTAATGGCTGTGCCCCGGGGCAGGTGGACAGGCCCCTCTCCCTGAGGCCACACTCTGTTCTCAGATGGGGCCCACAGGAAGGCCTTCCGGGAGTCTGTGCGACCTGGCTGGGAGTACATTGGCCGGAAGATGGTAGGTCCCCCACATCCCAGGGTCCCTCCCATGCCCCACCTCCTTCTGCCCCGGACTGCCCCAGGATGTGGCTGACTTCGAGTGGGTGATGTGGTTCACCTCCTTTCGCAACGTCATCATCTTTGCCCTCTCCGGACATGTGCTGTTTGCTAAACTCTGCACGATGGTTGCCCCAAAGGTGAGCTGGACCTGGGCCACCCAGCCTCTCCCTGGCGAAACTGAAGCCTTCTCCCTGCCCACAGCTCCGCTCCTGGATGTATGCTGTGTACGGGGCCTTGGCTGTGATGGGCACAATGGGCCCTTGGTACCTGCTGCTGCTGCTTGGTCACTGTGTGGGCCTCTATGTGGCCTCGCTTTTGGGCCAGCCCTGGCTCTGTCTTGGCCTTGGCTTGGCCAGCCTGGCCTCCTTCAAGATGGACCCCCTAATCTCTTGGCAGGTGTGAACTGGTGCAGGGGTAGAGGGTGTAGGGTGAGCTGGTGGCCTGTTCTTTCCCCCTCCAGAGCGGGTTTGTAACAGGCACTTTTGATCTTCAAGAGGTGCTGTTTCATGGGGGCAGCAGCTTCACAGTGCTGCGTTGCACCAGCTTTGCACTGGAGAGCTGTGCCCACCCTGACCGCCACTACTCCTTAGCTGACCTGCTCAAGTACAACTTCTACCTGCCCTTCTTCTTCTTCGGGCCCATCATGACCTTTGATCGCTTCCATGCTCAGGTGAGGGGACACCCTGTGGGCTTCTAGAACAGCCTCTTCCCTCAGACCCTTCGCATCCCCCCAGGTGAGCCAGGTGGAGCCAGTGAGACGCGAGGGTGAGCTGTGGCACATCCGAGCCCAGGCAGGCCTAAGCGTGGTGGCCATCATGGCCGTCGACATCTTCTTTCACTTCTTCTACATCCTCACTATCCCCAGCGACCTCAAGTTCGCCAACCGCCTCCCAGACAGTGCCCTCGGTGGGTCCACAGAAGAGAAATGGGGGCAGGGCGACCCCAGGCAGTGACAGTGCCCTGCCCCCAGCTGGCCTAGCCTATTCAAACCTGGTGTATGACTGGGTGAAGGCGGCCGTCCTCTTTGGTGTTGTCAACACTGTGGCATGCCTCGACCACCTGGACCCACCCCAGCCTCCCAAGTGCATCACCGCACTCTACGTCTTTGCGGAAACGTGAGTGCTGGCCAGGACGGGGGAGGCTCACCTGGCAACATGCCCATCTGCTTTCCTCTTACAGGCACTTTGACCGTGGCATCAACGACTGGCTTTGCAAGTGAGTAGGAGTGGGGTGGGGGTGGTCACAGCTCCCAGTGGCCCTTCTCCCATCTTTCCTGCAGATATGTGTATAACCACATTGGTGGGGAGCATTCCGCTGTGATCCCAGAGCTGGCAGCCACAGTGGCCACATTTGCCATCACCACACTGTGGCTTGGGCCTTGTGACATTGTCTACCTGTGGTCATTCCTTAACTGCTTTGGCCTCAACTTTGAGCTCTGGATGCAAAAACTGGCAGAGTGGGGGCCCCTAGCACGAATTGAGGTGAGCAGGGAAGACCTGGGGCTGGGACTGGCTCCCGCTGCCCATGCTTTCCTGGACCGGATAGGCCTCTCTGTCAGTGCAGATGTCCCGTAGGGTCCGGGCCCTGTTTGGAGCCATGAACTTCTGGGCCATCATCATGTACAACCTTGTGAGCCTGAACAGCCTCAAATTCACAGAGCTGGTTGCCCGGCGCCTGCTACTCACAGGTGAGGGACAGGGGTGTGGGGATACAGAAGGTTCCTGAGCATCTATGACTCCCTCCCCACACAGGGTTCCCCCAGACCACGCTGTCCATCCTGTTTGTCACCTACTGTGGCGTCCAGCTGGTAAAGGAGCGTGAGCGAACCTTGGCACTGGAGGAGGAGCAGAAGCAGGACAAAGAGAAGCCGGAGTAGGAGGGAGCGGGTAGAGGGATGGGCTCTGCTCAGCTATTCTTGGGCCAGATGGGGCCTGACCGATAGAATAAAAGACTTTTCTACAACAGCTTGGCTGTTCCCTGACCCTTCTTCCCACAG